CTTTTCTTGTTGTTTTAGATCCTTGTAGTCAACCTCTTGTTTGTGAATTTCAGGTAGTTGTAGATAGATGGGTAATACTTTAAAATATCTGAACGTGACTAAGAGTCAAGAACTTGCTCTCCTTGTTGCATTTCCAAAGGGGTCTTTGTTGATGGAGCTGTTCCTTGCACGTTTCCAGGTTGCAAAAGAAGAATGGTCTCAGACCCTTTGGATCAACCTGAATGTGCAGATTCTCCAGGAAGGAATTGAAGGTTTTCTCAGGGCTCTCAGAAAGCTACCTCGGCCAGTCCGTGGCTTATCAGTGACCTACTACTTGGAAGCAAAAATGAAGGCATTCAAAGACTCGATTCCTTTACTTCTTGACTTGAAAAACGAGGCACTAAGAGACAGGTTTGTTTTGTCCTCTGTCCGCAGATGTAAAAGCATAAAGATTTGAATGCTGATGTGCTTTCAGGCATTGGAAAGAACTTATGGAAAAAACGTCTGTCTTTTTTGAAATGACCGAAACGTTCACCTTGGAAAATATGTTTGCTATGGAACTGCACAAACACACAGATGTTCTCAATGAGATTGTCACAGCAGCAATCAAGGAGGTTGCCATTGAGAAGGTAAGACTTCAGTTAAAAACAGGCTGGAGAAAGCCTGAATCATTCTTTTTCTATTCCTGAACAGGCTGTGAAGGAAATCCTAGACACGTGGGAAAATATGAAATTCACTGTAGTCAAGTATTGCAAAGGCACACAGGAGCGAGGCTACATCCTGGGTTCTGTTGACGAAATTATTCAGTCTCTTGATGACAACACTTTCAACCTGCAGAGCATCTCAGGAAGCAGATTTGTGGGGCCTTTTCTGCAAACTGTTCACAAATGGGAAAAAACGCTTTCTCTAATAGGGGAAGTCATTGAGGTGAGAGAAAAGATGAACAAAAGATGGATTAGCCTGCTGACACTGACCTTTTGTACATTTACAGATTTGGATGTTGGTTCAGAGAAAATGGATGTATCTTGAAAGTATTTTTATTGGTGGAGATATAAGATCACAACTTCCGGAAGAGGCAAAAAAGTTTGACAACATCGATAAAGTATTTAAAAGGGCAAGTGACTCGCTTCTATTTTAGTAATGAAACTGCTTGACGGCTGTCCTCTGTTCTGGTCCAGATCATGGGTGAGACCTTAAAAGACCCCGTGATCAAGAGGTGCTGTGAAGCCCCAAACCGCCTCAGTGACCTACAGAACGTCAGCGAGGGCCTGGAGAAATGCCAGAAAAGCCTCAACGACTACTTAGATTCGAAGAGAAATGCTTTCCCAAGGTTCTTCTTCATTTCTGACGATGAGTTGCTTAGCATTCTGGGGAGCAGCGACCCACTCTGCGTCCAGGAGCACATGATCAAGGTCAGCCCTCTGGGTGTGCAGGGGCTCCCCGTGGTCTTACAGGGCTGCCTCTCCCTGTTTGCAGATGTACGACAACATAGCATCACTGAGGTTTAATGACGGCGATAGTGGAGAAAAACTGGTGTCCGCGATGATTTCAGCAGAAGGAGAAGTCATGGAGTTTCGGAAGATCTTGCGGGCTGAAGGGCGCGTGGAGGACTGGATGACGGCAGTTTTGAATGAGATGAGAAGAACTAATAGACTAATTACCAAAGAGGCTATTTTTAGATACTGTGAAGACAGAAGCAGGTAAGGCTGCGAATGTGGACATGCATTGCTCTCAGAGCCTCTTACAGGTGTGCGTTTTCTGCAGAGTCGACTGGATGCTCCTGTACCAGGGCATGGTGGTGCTGGCCGCTAGCCAGGTGTGGTGGACCTGGGAGGTGGAAGACGTCTTCCACAAAGCGCAAAAAGGGGAGAAGCAGGCCATGAAGAACTATGGCAGGAAAATGCACCGGCAGATCGATGAGTTGGTAACGCGCATCACCATGCCGCTAAGCAAAAACGACAGGAAAAAATACAACACTGTTCTCATCATTGATGTGCATGCCAGAGACATAGTTGATTCTTTCATAAGAGGCAGGTGAGCATTTTCCGGGGTCACTGGCATTTCAATTTCCACTTCCTCCACCTTTCTTGCCGTCCAGTATCCTGGAGGCCCGAGAGTTTGACTGGGAAAGTCAGTTGCGGTTTTATTGGGACCGGGAGCCGGATGAGCTGAACATCCGCCAGTGCACGGGAACCTTTGGCTACGGCTACGAGTACATGGGCCTGAACGGCAGGCTGGTCATCACGCCCCTCACCGATCGGATTTACCTGACGCTCACCCAGGTGACTGCCAGCCTGGCACTTGTGGTTACCACAAAACATATGTTTTGCATTTGGCTTATAACAGGCGCTGTCCATGTATCTAGGTGGGGCCCCCGCCGGCCCAGCAGGAACCGGCAAAACCGAGACCACCAAGGACCTGGCGAAAGCCTTGGGCTTGCTCTGTGTTGTCACCAACTGTGGCGAAGGCATGGATTACAGGGTAAGGCCTGGCTGTCACCTTTGGTACTGGCTTTGCCCTTGTCCTGACATGTCTTTCTTCCTAGGCCGTGGGGAAGATTTTCTCTGGCCTGGCACAGTGCGGGGCTTGGGGCTGCTTTGATGAGTTTAATCGAATCGATGCTTCTGTGCTCTCCGTGATCTCCTCCCAGATCCAGACGATCCGAAATGCTCTGATCCATCAGTTAACCACGTTCCAGGTGAGACACATGAAGCCCCCGGGACCATGTCCTGCTTCTTTCTTTCTTCCTTCTTGCCCTCCAGTTTGAAGGGCAGGAGATTTCCCTGGACTCCCGCATGGGCATCTTCATCACCATGAACCCCGGCTACGCAGGCCGCACGGAGCTGCCCGAGTCGGTGAAGGCGCTGTTCAGGCCTGTGGTCGTGATCGTGCCCGACCTGCAGCAGATCTGTGAGATCATGCTCTTCTCTGAGGGCTTCCTGGAGGCCAAGGTGGGGGGCCTTGGCAGCGCCAGGTCGTGCAGTTTTTTTTGTATTATTATCTTCTATCAAAAAGACTCTGGCGAAAAAGATGACGGTTCTGTATAAGCTGGCCCGGGAGCAGCTGTCCAAGCAGTATCACTATGATTTTGGACTCAGAGCCCTGAAATCGGTGCTGGTCATGGCTGGTGAGCTGAAGAGAGGCTCCTCTGACCTTAGGGAGGTAGGGGCCACGTGCTGGAACATTCTCTGGTTTCTCTTGGAAACATGTGTTTCATTTCCTGCAGGACGTGGTGCTGATGAGGGCCTTGCGAGACATGAACTTGCCCAAATTTGTGTTTGAAGATGTTCCTCTTTTCCTTGGTTTGATTTCGGATCTGTTTCCTGGGCTGGACTGCCCTCGCGTCCGCTACCCTGACTTCAACGATGCGGTAGAGCAGGTCCTGGAGGAGAACGGCTACGCGGTCCTACCCATCCAGGTAAAGCCAGGAAAATGACCTCACTGTGGCCGTTTTAGCCCAGCTGCCATTGTTTGTCCCGCAGGTGGATAAAGTGGTTCAAATGTTCGAGACCATGTTAACCCGCCACACGACGATGGTGGTGGGGCCCACCAGAGGGGGCAAGTCCGTCGTCATTAACACTCTGTGTCAGGCCCAGACCAAGTGAGTATGACCTCCGTAGGGAGGGCCTGGCTTTGAACCATGGCTAAAGCCTCTCTTGATTTAGGCTTGGGCTGACGACAAAGTTGTACATCCTGAACCCCAAAGCCGTGAGTGTCATAGAACTCTACGGCATCCTGGACCCAACCACCCGAGACTGGACAGATGGGGTGTTGTCAAACATCTTCAGGGAAATCAACAAGCCAACAGACAAGAAGGAGCGAAAGTGAGTATCTTTGTAGGTAGGAAAGAGCCTGGACCCATGGCTCTCCTTTCTTTGGTTGCTGCAGGTATATTTTATTTGATGGTGATGTGGATGCTCTATGGGTGGAAAACATGAATTCTGTGATGGATGACAACAGGTTGTTGACATTGGCCAACGGGGAACGCATCCGGCTCCAAGCACACTGTGCCCTGCTCTTTGAGGCAAGTAGTGATTAAAAGTAAATTTGAACATAATAGCCATGATTGATTTTCTTTATTTATCCAGGTTGGAGATTTACAGTATGCCTCCCCTGCAACTGTCTCTCGATGTGGAATGGTTTATGTGGATCCTAAAAACTTGAAATATCGACCATACTGGAAAAAATGGGTTAATCAAATACCAAACAAGGTGAAATTTTTTTCTAAAATGAACTTAAATTTTTGAAATGCTTTGGAATGCTACTTTTTTATAGGTGGAGCAATACAATTTGAATAGTCTCTTTGAGAAGTATGTGCCCTATCTCATGGATGTGATAGTGGAAGGAATTGTGGATGGAAGACAAGCAGAAAAGCTGAAGACAATAGTTCCTCAGACAGACCTCAATATGGTAAGAAATGATCCCTGCTGTTAGCAAAAAGATGGGCTGAACCAGATATTTTCCTGTGAACCAGGTAACCCAGTTAGCCAAGATGTTGGATGCGTTGCTAGAAGGAGAAATAGAAGACCTTGACCTGCTGGAGTGCTACTTCCTGGAGGCTTTGTACTGCTCTCTGGGAGCCTCCCTGCTTGAGGATGGAAGGATGAAATTTGACGAATATATCAAACGCCTTGCTTCTTTGTCTACTGTTGACACAGAAGGAGTTTGGGCCAACCCTGGGGAACTGCCAGGTGGGAACCGAGTGTCGCCTGTTTCCCTGCTCATTCAAGTGAAATCAACCATGATTTCCTGCAGGTCAACTTCCAACCTTGTATGACTTTCATTTTGATAACAAACGGAATCAATGGGTCCCATGGAGTAAATTAGTTCCAGAGTATATTCATGCCCCCGAGAGGAAATTCATCAACATCCTGGGTAAGTCAGAGTCAAATCCTTGTTCCTGGGTTTGAGATGCCCCTGTTCCTAATGTCTACTTTAGTTCACACAGTGGATACCACTCGGACTACCTGGATATTGGAACAAATGGTTAAAATTAAGCAACCTGTTATTTTTGTTGGTGAATCTGGCACTTCTAAGACAGCCACTACCCAGAATTTCCTCAAAAATCTGAGTGAAGAAACTAACGTAAGTCATTATTCATATGAATTATCTATTGCCTGGCTTTTCACATCATCTCTTTCTGCTTCAGATTGTGTTAATGGTCAACTTCTCCTCCCGCACCACGTCCATGGATATCCAAAGAAATTTAGAAGCAAATGTGGAAAAGCGAACCAAAGATACTTACGGCCCACCCATGGGAAAACGCCTGCTGGTGTTCATGGATGACATGAATATGCCAAGGGTAGTTTGACGCTCAAGCAGGTGGAGGGATGGCTGTTCTCTTTTCTTTTTTAAAAAAAATCAAGGTGGATGAATATGGCACGCAGCAGCCCATTGCCTTGCTGAAGCTGCTGTTGGAAAAAGGCTACTTATATGACCGTGGGAAGGAGCTGAACTGTAAAAGCATTCGAGACCTTGGCTTTATTGCTGCAATGGGAAAGGCTGGAGGAGGCCGCAATGAAGTTGACCCAAGATTTATTTCGCTATTCAGTGTCTTCAATGTGCCATTTCCTTCAGAGGAGTCTCTGCATTTAATTTATTCCTCCATCCTGAAAGGCCACACCTCGGTAACTTGATTTTAACTAGAAGTCTAAACCGGTGTGTTGGGGGGGGTGTCTTTGCATTTTTCAGACGTTTCATGAGAGCATTGTGGCTGTGAGTGGCAAGCTGACATTCTGCACGCTAGCACTTTACAAAAATATTGTGCAAGACCTACCTCCCACTCCGTCAAAGTTCCATTACATCTTCAACCTTCGAGATCTCTCACGGGTTTTTAATGGTCTTGTCCTCACTAACCCGGAGCGGTGAGTTTGATTTATCTTACTAAAATATGCCCCCTGGCTGATTTTTGTCCCTTCCATTCTGCAGATTCCAGACGGTGGCCCAGATGGTGAGAGTCTGGAGGAATGAGTGTCTGAGAGTCTTCCACGACCGGCTGATCAGTGAAACAGACAAGCAGCTGGTCAGTACATCCAATGCTTCTTCTCAGGAAATGTTTGGGTCCTTAAGTGGGCTTCTGTTTCAAGGTACAACAGCACATAGGCAGCTTGGTTGTGGAACATTTTAAAGATGACGTGGAGGTGGTGATGAGGGATCCCATATTGTTTGGAGACTTCCAGATGGCTCTGCACGAAGGAGAACCACGCATTTATGAAGACATCCAGGACTACGAGGCGGCCAAGGCTCTGTTCCAGGTGGGGATGAGCCCCACCCTGTCCATGGGCTCGTTTTGAATTCTTTTTTTTTTTTTAAATGCAGGAAATTCTTGAAGAGTATAATGAAAGCAACACCAAAATGAACTTGGTTCTCTTCGACGATGCTCTGGAGCATTTAACCCGGGTGCACCGTATCATCCGCATGGACCGCGGCCACGCCCTGCTGGTCGGGGTAGGGGGCTCAGGGAAGCAGTCTCTTTCGAGGCTGGCTGCCTTCACAGCCAGCTGTGAGGTCAGTCCACGTACCCTCCCAGAAATAGGTTTTGACGCCCATGTGCTCTGTGTCTGCATCGCAGGTGTTTGAGATCCTGCTGAGCCGAGGCTACTCGGAGAACAGTTTCCGGGAAGACCTGAAGAGCCTCTATTTGAAACTTGGGATTGAGAACAAAGCGATGATCTTTCTGTTCACGGATGCCCATGTGGCTGAGGAGGGCTTCCTGGAGCTCATCAACAACATGCTGACCTCAGGTACAGCCAAGGCTGGCGCCCGCTGTGGCCAAAGAGAGATCACCAGCATGTCTTCCTTTTCCAGGAATTGTACCTGCGCTTTTTTCTGAAGAGGAGAAAGAGTCTATCCTGAGTCAGATTGGACAGGAAGCTCTGAAGCAAGGCATGGGGCCGGCCAAGGAGTCTGTGTGGCAGTACTTCGTGAACAAAAGTGCAAATAACCTGCACATTGTCCTGGGCATGTCGCCAGTGGGGGACACCCTGAGGACCTGGTGCAGAAACTTCCCAGGTACCCGCGGTGGAGCCTGTGAACCCATTTCCGAGCATCTTTTTAATCTCTCTTTCCTTTCAAGGTATGGTAAATAACACTGGTATTGACTGGTTCATGCCCTGGCCTCCCCAAGCCCTCCATGCGGTCGCAAAGTCCTTTCTAGGTAAGTCACAGCTGTTATGGGAACTGCATTATAAAGAAAACATTTTTTATTCCTTCCTCTTCAGGGTATAATCCAATGATCCCGGCAGAAAATATAGAAAATGTGGTGAAGCATGTTGTCTTGGTTCACCAATCCGTGGACCACTACAGCCAACAGTTTCTACAGAAATTGAGGCGCAGCAACTATGTCACTCCCAAGAACTACCTTGATTTTATTAACACCTATTCAAAATTGCTGGATGAGAAAACTCAGTGTAATATAGGTAAGCCTTGGGGATGGGGTGGTTGACAAAAGCGACGATGAACATAGGTGCCCTCTTTCCTCAGCTCAGTGCAAGCGTCTGGATGGGGGACTGGACAAGCTGAAGGAGGCCACCATCCAGCTGGACGAGCTGAACCAGAAGCTGGCCGAGCAGAAGATCGTGCTGGCGGAGAAGTCCGCCGCCTGCGAGGCCTTGCTGGAGGAGATCGCCGTCAACACCGCTGTAGGTGAGTGAGGGCGGGGCCAGGGCAGCCCATCCAAGCTTTACTCACCCCCTGTCCTACCCTGCAGCCGAGGAGAAGAAGAAACTGGCAGAGGAAAAGGCCATGGAGATAGAGGAGCAGAACAAAGTCATTGCCATGGAGAAGGCCGAGGCCGAGACGACCCTGGCAGAGGTCATGCCCATCCTGGAGGCCGCCAAGCTGGAACTGCAGAAGCTGGACAAGTCGGACGTGACTGAGATTAGGTAATGCACCTGAGCCACCATTCTGGGCTTCCGTTGTGACCCACGTGCCTTGGTTTCTTGCCAGGTCGTTTGCTAAGCCCCCGAAGCAGGTGCAGACGGTCTGCGAATGCATCCTCATCATGAAAGGGTACAAAGAGCTGAACTGGAAAACAGCCAAGGGCGTGATGTCCGACCCGAATTTCCTGCGGTCTCTGATGGAGATTGATTTTGATTCGATTACCCAGAGCCAAGTGAAAAACATCAAAGGTGAGTGTAGCCACGTGTGGGAATCGCCAGGGACTCATAAAAATTATTGCATGTTTCACGTTAGGCCTCTTGAAGACTCTTAATACCACAACTGAAGAAATGGAAGCTGTCAGCAAAGCCGGGCTGGGGATGCTGAAATTTGTTGAAGCTGTAATGGGCTACTGTGATGTTTTCAGAGAAATCAAGCCCAAAAGAGAGAAGGTATTGCCCGAATGTAAGACTGCCACACCACTTCCCCATCTTTTTGCAAATTGTCTTCACTTAGGTGGCCAGGCTGGAGCGGAATTTTTACCTCACTAAACGGGAACTGGAAAGGATCCAGAATGAGTTGGCAGCAATTCAGAAAGAGCTGGAAACATTGGGTGCCAAATATGAGGCCGCCATACTGGAAAAGCAGAAGCTGCAGGAAGAAGCCGAGATCATGGAGAGGCGGCTGATTGCCGCAGACAAACTCATCTCGGGTCTGGGGTCAGAAAACATCAGGTTAGCGCTGCTCACGAGCCCACCTGTTGCGGCTCACGGCAGCCTCCCTCTCCTCCCGTGCCAGGTGGCTGAACGACCTGGATGAGCTGATGCACCGGCGCGTGAAGCTGCTGGGGGACTGCCTGCTCTGCGCGGCTTTCCTCAGCTACGAGGGAGCCTTCACCTGGGAGTTCCGTGACGAGATGGTCAATCGGATTTGGCAAAATGACATCCTGGAGCGGGAGATCCCCCTGAGCCAGCCTTTCCGGCTGGAAAGCCTGCTCACGGATGATGTTGAGATCAGCAGGTGTGTGGCACCCTGAGCCAGCAGGAGGGAGGAAAATTCATTTCCCAATGGCTGTTTCTTCCAGATGGGGATCCCAGGGCCTTCCCCCCGATGAGCTCTCCGTTCAGAATGGCATCCTCACCACCCGGGCCAGCCGCTTCCCTCTGTGTATCGACCCCCAGCAGCAGGCCCTCAACTGGATCAAGAGAAAAGAGGAGAAGAACAATCTGCGGGTATGGTGGCTCCTCCCAGGGCGTCTTCTGCCGGCTTTCAGCATCTGCCTCCCTTCTCTTCCAGGTCGCTTCCTTTAATGACCCTGACTTCCTCAAGCAGCTAGAGATGTCCATAAAGTACGGGACCCCTTTCCTGTTCCGCGATGTTGATGAATACATCGATCCTGTGATTGACAACGTCTTAGAAAAAAATATAAAAGTCTCCCAAGGACGGCAGTTTATTATCCTGGGAGACAAGGAAGTGGACTATGATTCAAATTTCAGACTGTACCTGAACACCAAGCTGGCCAATCCCAGATATTCCCCATCCGTGTTTGGGAAAGCTATGGTGATCAATTACACTGGTAAGAATGTGTAGAACCTCCACTGCTAATTCAGGTGGTGAGGGCCTCTCACTGTCCCCCACAGTCACGCTGAAGGGCCTGGAGGACCAGCTGCTGAGCGTGCTGGTGGCTTACGAGAGGCGGGAGCTGGAGGAGCAGCGGGAGCACCTCATCCAGGAGACCAGCGAGAACAAGAACCTGCTCAAGGACCTGGAAGATTCCCTCCTTCGGGAGCTGGCCACGTCCACGGGGAACATGCTGGACAATGTGGACCTGGTGCACACCCTGGAGGAGACCAAATCCAAGGCAACAGAGGTAGCAACCACAGTGGAAGAGGCCGTGAGTCACTGTTTCCAGGGTCACCTGTGCTTTTCTTCAGGTCTCAGAGAAACTCAAGCTGGCGGAGAAGACAGCCTTGGACATCGACAGGCTGCGGGATGGCTACCGGCCAGCAGCCAGGAGGGGGGCCATCCTGTTCTTCGTCCTGTCTGAGATGGCCCTGGTGAACTCCATGTACCAGTACTCCCTGATTGCCTTCTTAGAGGTCTTCAGGCTGTCACTGAAGAAGTCGCTGCCTGATTCCATCCTCATGAAACGCCTGAGGAACATCATGGACACGCTGACCTTCAGCATCTATAACCACGGCTGCACAGGTGAGCTCTCCCCACAGAGGAGGACATGTTAGGAAATCAATACTCATCTGATGTTTCCCTCCAGGGCTGTTTGAGAGGCACAAGCTACTCTTTTCTTTTAATATGACCATCAAGATAGAACAAGCAGAAGGGAGAGTCCCTCAAGAAGAACTAGATTTCTTTTTAAAAGGTAATGAATTTGCCTAGCTTCATTCCTCCCATATGGCTGCTTGCTTCTCTTCTGTTGTGATTAGGAAACATTTCCCTGGAGAAAAGCAAAAGAAAAAAGCCCTGCGCTTGGTTGTCTGACCAAGGATGGGAAGATATCATTCTTTTATCAGAAATGTTTTCAGACAACTTTGGGCAACTTCCTGATGATGTTGAGAATAATCAGACTGTCTGGCAGGAGGTGAGCCCACGTTCCCTTTCTCCTCCTCTCCTGACGCACAATGAATATTCTTTGCTTTTCCCAGTGGTATGACCTGGATTCACTGGAGCAGTTTCCCGTCCCCTTGGGTTACGATAACAACATCACCCCTTTCCAGAAGTTGCTTATTTTGCGCTGTTTCCGTGTGGATCGGGTCTATCGGGCCGTGACTGACTATGTGACTGTAACAATGGGAGAGAAGTAAGTGTGTCGTTTTGTTGATTTGCCACTTTGGAGAGTTTTCTGACTGTGTTTCTTTCACCAGGTATGTGCAGCCCCCAATGATCAGCTTTGAAGCTATTTTTGAGCAGAGCACTCCACATTCGCCCATTGTGTTTATCCTGAGTCCTGGCTCCGACCCTGCCACTGATCTTATGAAATTAGCAGAGCGAAGTGGTTTTGGAGGAAATCGCCTCAAATTCCTTGCAATGGGTCAAGGTCAAGAAAAGGTAATTTGTGGCTGAAAGGAACAAGCTCTACGACCCCTCTCCTCTTCCCTCTCCCCCGGCGCAGGTGGCCCTGCAGCTGCTGGAGACGGCGGTGGCTCGGGGGCAGTGGCTGATGCTGCAGAACTGCCACCTCCTGGTCAAGTGGCTGAAAGATCTGGAGAAGTCCCTGGAGAGGATCACCAAGCCCCACCCAGACTTCCGCCTGTGGCTCACCACGGACCCCACCAAGGGCTTCCCCATTGGGATTCTGCAGAAGTCCCTAAAGGTCTGGCTTCAGGATGGACATCAACATGCCAGTCCATCACTGTGTGTTTTCTTCTCTTCTGAAGGTTGTCACCGAGCCACCCAATGGGCTGAAACTCAACATGAGGGCAACTTACTTCAAGATCTCTCACGAAATGCTGGACCAGTGCCCGCACCCTGCCTTCAAGCCGCTGGTCTACGTGCTGGCGTTCTTTCATGCTGTGGTGCAGGAGAGAAGGAAGTTTGGGAAGATTGGCTGGAACGTGTACTATGACTTCAATGAGTCTGACTTCCAGGTGACAGTGGCTGCTTCTCCTTGGAAATGGCTCAGTATAACTGAGCGTGTTCTCTTCTTTCAAGGTCTGCATGGAAATTCTGAACACGTACTTAACGAAAGCCTTCCAGCAACGGGACCCAAGGATCCCGTGGGGCAGCCTCAAGTACCTAATTGGAGAGGTAGGGGTGACCGGGGATCCTTCCGCAGGTGCTCCTGGCTGGCTCTCAGGCCCTCTAATTTCAGGTCATGTATGGAGGACGGGCCATCGACAGCTTTGATCGCCGCATCCTGACCATCTACATGGATGAGTACCTGGGGGACTTCATTTTTGATACTTTCCAGCCATTCCACTTCTTCCGGAACAAGGAAGTGGACTACAAAATCCCTGTTGGTGATGAAAAGGAGAAATTTGTTGGTGAGATTTCTCAGACATGAAAAGATGTTTTCAGTGCCACCTCCGTTGTTCTCTGTGATTGCAGAAGCCATCGAGGCCCTCCCGCTTGCCAACACGCCAGAAGTGTTTGGTCTCCACCCCAACGCTGAGATTGGCTATTACACGCAGGCGGCTCGAGACATGTGGGCTCACCTGCTGGAGCTGCAGCCTCAGACAGGTAAACTCTACTCAGGAGGACTTCATTAGTTTCTTGCTTTCTCTGAAAAGTGTCCTGGTTTTAGGGGAATCCAGCAGTGGTATCAGCCGCGATGATTATATTGGCCAAGTGGCCAAAGAAATAGAAAACAAGATGCCCAAAGTCTTTGACTTGGACCAGGTGAGGAAGCGCCTCGGAACAGGACTCTCCCCCACTTCGGTGGTGCTCCTGCAGGAACTGGAACGCTTCAACAAGCTTGTGGTCCGGATGACGAAGTCTCTGGCTGAACTTCAAAGGGTGAGCCTGTCTCTCATGTGCAGATTACTGCCAGTCCTGCCCGATTGCTCTTGATTCTAAATAGGCCTTGGCTGGAGAAGTTGGAATGAGCAATGAGTTAGATGATGTGGCCAGGTCTCTTTTTATCGGGCATATCCCTAATATCTGGAGAAGGCTTGCTCCTGACACCTTAAAGTCCCTTGGAAACTGGATGGTCTACTTCCTGCGGCGGTTCAGCCAGTACATGTTGTGGGTAAGTGGCACGTCACCGCCTCCTCTCTGCCGGGCTCCCAGCACTTGTCCTCTCTTCTCTCCAGGTGACCGAGAGCGAGCCCAGCGTGATGTGGCTCTCGGGGCTGCACATCCCTGAGTCCTACCTCACGGCGCTGGTGCAGGCCACCTGCCGGAAGAACGGCTGGCCACTGGACCGCTCCACCTTGTTCACACAAGTGACCAAGTTCCAGGATGCAGATGAAGTGAATGAGCGGGCGGGACAAGGTACCGTCAGCTCGTTAGGGATCCACAGCCTCAGTTGTATCCAGTCTCTGCCTTGTGTCCCTAGGATGCTTTGTCTCAGGACTGTACCTGGAAGGTGCTGACTGGGATATAGAAAAAGGATGTCTTATCAAGAGCAAACCCAAGGTGCTGGTTGTGGACCTGCCGATCCTGAAGATCATCCCCATTGAAGCCCATCGCCTCAAGCTGCAGGTGAAGGTCCCAGCCCCTCCTCTCTGACACCAGTGGGGGCATCTCACCTGCCTTTCCCTTGCAGAATACTTTCCGGACCCCCGTCTACACCACCTCCATGAGAAGGAACGCCATGGGAGTCGGCTTGGTTTTTGAAGCTGATCTCTTTACCACGAGGCACATTTCTCACTGGGTGCTGCAAGGAGTATGCCTCACCCTGAATTCTGATTAACCTTTGGGTGAAGAAAACTGCTTAATGAATTCGGAGCCTGGGGTTGTCAGAGTGATCGGGTCTGCTGTCATTTCTTGGGGCCTCTCAAGAGGCAGGAGGGGGACTGACACTGATTTTTCATTTGAAATCAGCCACTTAAATCTCTTTCCATACAAATTAACCTGAATGGTTTTGTTTTTAATACTACTTTTTAAAAGGAATTTATATAATCAAAAAGTAAATATTGGAGAGTATTTTAAGATGTGTGGAGTTTTCTTTTCCTTCTCAGAGA